TTTTTCATAGTTGCTTTTCACAATTTTAGTACCTTAGCTGCCAGAAATAGAATTTATTACTTTACAATAATTATTATAGCCAAAGCCACCATATATTCTGCATTTCCCAGGATGGTGTCAGTTTTGAATGTTGTTTCTTTCAGGCAGGCATGGTGAATTTTGGTTCAGAAAACAGGATCACTCTGTCACGCTCTTGAGGGTGAACTGTTGGAGAGTCACTGTGGTGATCAACCAATGGGTACTCCCTAGTTCCTGGAACTGAGAACTTCAGTCTGGATACTTCTCTATAAATGGTTTCGGTAGACTCTGCCACTTTCCCCGGGGATCTGAAAGAGTTCTCCAAGAAGCCCCCACTTCTCAGGCGGCAACAGGGCAGGTACCTGGGCGGTAGCCCTTATGCTACTGTTCATAAATCAATCTGAGTTTTATGGGTGCTTTTTCTGAGGAAGGAGAGATTTAAAGTTATGTAGCGGCAACAAAGCTTTCTAATAATATTTTTGGCAGGCTGCTAAAGAAAGATGAAATAAGAAAAGATACAAGCCCTGGGAGAGTGGTGGTAGCCCTTGGGACGCCAGCCAGATGTTGGTGCTCACAAATCGGGGGAGACAATGGCCTTTACTGTTGCCATTTACAATGCCGGGCAGCTCATTAATCATCAGCTAAAATGATTTCACTTTCAGGGTCTAGGCAGGTCGGGGCTGGGGTTGGGGAGGGCTGTGGCAGGAGGCCTGGCTTCCAGGCCGGGGAAGTGTCCCAGAGACCTACTAGACGGGGCCCCTCCCCTCCACTGCTCAGGGCAAAGGGCACCAGGAGGCGGAGCGGGGGTCGAGGTGGGAGTGGGTGCGTCACCCTTGTTTTCCGGGCTGTGAGTCTCCCAGCGTCCCCAGCTTTCCAGGTAGGGACGCCCCCTCCCACGCAGCACGGTTCCGGCGGGTGGAAAGGAGGGGCTGGGCTCCCAGCGCCCGCCCCTCTATCCATCACATGGCCGGAGAGTCACAAAAACAACAGCTTTGGCCAAGACCGTGACTTCAGTAAAGGGAACCCGGGGCTCTCGCAGCCAGCCCTCCTGCCCATGGAGGACAGTTTCCTTCAATCTTTTGGGAGGCTGAGCCTCCAGCCCCAGCAGCAGCAGCAGCGGCAGCGGCCGCCCCGGCCGCCCCCGCGGGGGACACCTCCTCGCCGCCACAGCTTTAGGAAACACCTCTACCTCCTGCGAGGCCTCCCGGGCTCCGGGAAAACTACACTGGCCAGGTAATGACAGCGGTCTGGGCGCCGGTGCACGGGTGCATAAGAAAATGATTCCTATTTGTTGCAGGTGAAAATGTTTGATGTGCCGGCTCCTTTACCTCATAGTTACAGTAAGAAGAAATTTAAAAATTGGGATCAAAGATGCAGCCGCCTTCCCATTTAAGCAGCACAGACAGCCCAAAGTGACAGTTTTCCTGTACAGTTACTCTTCTGTTATCTGTAACTGATCTATGACATTTTGGGAAAAAACAGCCAAAAAAAATTAGTACTGAGGTAGGTGTGCCTGATTCCTTCCCCAATTCTGCTCATGACTGAACCAACAGAACACAAACACAGGTGAAACCTGCACAGCTGTGAGAGCCTACAAAAGTTCACATGCAAGATACTTAAAGGAATTTCTGCTCAATAGAGTCTGTGGGACCACACTGACAAACGAGAATGAGGGCTCTCTGGGAGCCTGGCTTTGGACCTCATGAACATGGTCTACTTTGGAGGTATGAGGGGTAAAGGTAAGAGAAGTAGGGCAGACTGGGAACTGTTCCCTGAGTCCCCCTAGCCACTGTGGCTTGGGGACACTTGAGGCTAGCAGTGATTGAGGCTTGGCTCTCCAAGGACAGGACTTGGCCCTGGTGGGGTGGGTGGCAGCACTGCCCAGGTTCGGCCACACCTGGCCTCAGGGGAGGCTGCCCATGTCATCTATAGCTTGGCTCCCTCCCTGCTCTCAGGCTGCTGAGCCATGGAATCTGTTTTCTATCTCCCAGTTTAAAGTCCTCAAGAAGAATGTCAGTAGCATTCAGAGGAAGTGCTGGGATCCAGGAAGAATCCTCTCCGTCAGTCTCCTTTAAGGGTTGTATTAGTCTGTTCTCATTCTACTAATAAAGACATACCCAAAACTGGATAATTTATAAAGGAAAGAGGTTTAATTGACTCACAGTTCAGCATGGCCGGGGAGGCCTCAGGAAACAACTTACAATCGTGGTGGAAGGGGAAGCAAACATGTCCTTCTTCACATGGCGGCAGGAAGGAGAAGTGCTGAGCAAAAGGGGGAAAAGCCTTATGAAACCATCAGATCAGCCGGGCGCAGTGGCTTATGCCTGTAATCCCAGCACTTTGGGAGGCCAAGGCAGGCAGATCACCTGAAGTCAGGAGTTCAAGACCAGCCTAGCCAACATAGTGAAACCCCGTCTGTAAAATACAAAAAAAAAAAAAAAAAAAAAAAAAAAAAAAAAAATTAGCCAAGCATGGTGGCAAGCACCCGTAATCCTGGCTAGTCAAGAGGCTGAGGCAGGAGAATCACTTGAACCCGAGAGATGTAGGTTGCAGTGAGCTTAGATTGTGCCACTGCACTCCAGCCTGGGTGATCGAGCAAGACTCTGTCTCAAAAAAAAAAAAAAAAAAAAAAAAGCCAGATCTTGTGAGAACTCACTATCATGAGAACAGCATGAGGGTAACTGCTCCCATGATTCAGTTACCTCCCATCGGAGGTAATTCCCATGACGTGGGGATTATGGGAACTATAATTCAAGATGAGATTTGGGTGGGGACTGCCCCTGGCTCCTCCAAAATCTCATGTCCTCACATTTCAAAACACAATCATGTCTTCCTAACAGTCCCCCAAAGTCTTAACTCATTCCAGCATTAACTCAAAAGTCCAAGTCCAAAGTCTCATCTGAGACAAGGCAAGTCCCTTCTGCTTATGAACCTGTAAAATCAAAAGCAAGTTGGTTACTTCCTAGATACAATGGGGGTACAGGCATTGGGTAAATACACCTATTCCAAATGGAAGAAATTGGCCAAAACAAAAAGGCTATAGGCCCCATGCAAGCCCAAAATCCAGCAGGGTAGCCAAATCTTAAAGCTCCAAAATGATCTCCTTTGACTCCATGTCTCATATCCAGGTCATGCTGATGCAAGAGGTGGGCTCCCATGGCCTTGGGCAGCTCCACCCCTGTGGCTTTGCAAGGTACAGCTCCACTCCTGGCTGCTTTCACAAGCTGGCATTGAGTGTCTGCGGCTTTTCCAGGCACAAGCTGCAAGCTGTCAGTGGATCTACCATTCTGGGGTCTGGTGGGCAGTGGCCCTCTTCTTACAGCTCCACTAGGCAGTGCCCCAGTGGAGCCTCTGTGTGGGGGCTTTGACCCCACATTTCCCATCTGCACTGCACTAGCAGAGATTCTCCATGAGGGCACCACCCCTGCAGCACACCTCTGCCTGGAAATCCAGGCATTTCCATACATCTTCTGAAATCTAAGTGGAGGTTCCCAAACCTCAGTTATTGACTTCTGTGCACCCACAGGCCCAACACCATGTGGCAGCTGCCAAGGCTTGGGGCTTGTACCCCCTGAAGCAATGGTCTGAGCTGTACATTGACCCCTTTTAGCCATGGCCAGCCAGAGCTGCTGGGAAGCAGGGCACAAAGTTTCAAGGCTGCACACAGCAGGGGGGCCCAGGACCCATCTCATGAAACCATTTTTCCCTCCTAGGTCTCCAGGCCTGTGATGGGAGAGGCTGCCATGAAGTCCTCTGCCATGCCCTGGAGACATTTTCCCCATTGTCTTGGTGATTAACATTTGGCTCCTCGTTACTTAGGCAAATTTCTGCAGCTGGCTTGAATTTCTCACCTGAAAATGGGGCTTTCTTTTCTATCACATCATCAGGCTGCAAATTTTCCAAACTTTTGTGCTCTGCTTCCTCTTGAATGCTTTGCTGCTTAGAAATTTCTTCAACCAGATACCCTAAATTGTTTCTTTCAAGTTCAAAGTTCCACATGTGGATCTCTAGGGCGGGGCAAAATGCCACCAGTCTCTTTGCATAGCAAGAGTGACCTTTACTCCAGTTCCCAGTAAGTTCCTCATCTCTGAGACCACCTCAGCCTGGACTTCATCGTCCATAGCAGCATTTTGGTCAAAGCCATTCAACAAATCTCTAGGAAGTTCCAAACTTACCCACATATTCCTGTCTTCTGAGCCCTTCCATTAGTTCCAGTCTCTGCCTGTTACCCAGTTCCAAAGTTGCTTTCACATCTTTGGGTATCTTTACAGCAGTGCCCCATTCTCTGTGGTACCAATTTGCCGTTCTCACACTGCTAATAAAGACATACCCGAAACTGGGTAATTTATAAAGGAAAGAGGTTTAATTGACTCACAGTTCAGCATGGCTGGGGAGGCCTCAGGAAACTTATAATCATGGTGGAAGGGGAAGCAAACACATCCTCACATGGTGACAGCAAGGAGAAGTGCTGAGCAAAAGGGGAAAAAGCCCCTTATAAAACCATCAGATCTTGTGAGAACCCACTATCATGAGAACAGCATGAGGGTAACCATTGCCATGATTCAATTACCTCCCACTAGGTCCCTCCCATGACACATGGGGATTATGGGAACTACAATTAAAGATGAGATTTGAGTGGGGACACAGCCAAACCATATTGAGGACGAACTGAATCTAAGGTTTGGGTAAAATTCTCATTGTACAAAAATGAGTAAATAGAAATTCTCACACAGCTTGGGACTCTATAAAAAAGTTTGCCAGCTGGGCCTGGTGGCTCAAGCCTGTAATCCCAGTACTTTGGGAGGCCAAGGCGGGTGGATCATGAGGTCAGGAGTTCGAGACCAGCCTGGCCGAGATGGGGAAACCTCGTCTCTACTAAAAATACAAAAATTAGCCAGGGGTGGTGGCACGCGCCTGTAATCCCAGCTACTCGGGAGGCTGAGGCAGGAGAATTGCTTGAACCCAGGAGACAGAGATTGCAGTGAGCCGAGATCATGCCATTGCACTTCAGCCTGGGCGACAGAGCAAGACTCCGTCTGGAGGGGGGTGGGGCGGGGAACAAAAAAAAAAGAGTTCGCATAATTAGGCTAAAAGAGCGTCGTATTCAGGAGCCATTAATACATTCACAGATATTTACTGAGCATCTCCCATGTGCCTGGCATTCTTCTAGATGCTCAGAATGGAGCAGTGGACAAAGGAGACAAAAATCCCTGCCTTCATGGAACATGTATTCTATCAGAGAAAAAAAATTCTCAAGGAAAAAAGGCAATTTTAGCATCTGCTCTGCTCTGTTCTCTCAAAAAATAAGCAAAGGATTTCACAGGTATGCCACCGGAGGTATATATCCCCAGGAAATGTCCACATACACACAAGAGGTAGGCATAAGGAAGTTCACTGAAATTTGTTCGTATTTATTGAGTGTTTATGTGTTCCACACAGTGTTCTAGGTACTTGGGAATCATCAGTGAACAAAACAAAGATCCTGCCCTTGTGGACCTTATGTGCCAGAGGTAGGGAAATGGATATAACCTCTAAGGAAACCACATCTCTCTCTCTCATTTCTCCACTTTCCAGACAATTGCAGCATGACTTTCCCAGGGCCCTGATTTTCAGCACGGATGATTTTTTCTTCAGGGAAGATGGTGCCTATGAGTTCAATCCTGACTTCCTGGAGGAAGCTCATGAATGGAACCAAAAAAGAGGTGACAAATTCCTTCCCAAACTCCTGGGAAACGTTGTTCACTGTTATGTAACATTGTGTTGCAGCAAGAAAAGCAATGAGGAATGGCATATCCCCCATTATTATTGATAATACCAACCTCCACGCCTGGGAAATGAAGCCCTATGCAGTCATGGTAGGAAGAAGTATCATTCTGAATTTTCAGTTCTTCAATGTTTTATGTACTTTTGAAAAATCAGGCACTTGAAAATAACTATGAAGTTATATTCCGAGAACCTGACACTCGCTGGAAATTCAACGTTCAAGAGTTAGCAAGGTACTTCTTTGTTTTTCTAGTTCCTCATTATGGCCTTAACTAAATGCATTTTTTTTCCATGTAGAAGAAACATTCATGGTGTCTCAAGAGAAAAAATCCACCGAATGAAAGAACGGTATGAACACGATGTTACTTTTCACAGTGTGCTTCATGCAGAAAAGCCAAGCAGAATGAACAGAAACCAGGACAGGAATAATGCATTGCCTTCCAACAATGCCAGATACTGGAATTCCTACACAGAGTTTCCAAACCGGAGGGCCCACGGTGGATTTACAAATGAGAGCTCCTATCACAGAAGGGGCGGTTGTCACCATGGATATTAGAGGCCTATCTTACAGCCAGGCAGAATTTTCCTAAGTCAGTTTCTACTTCAGTTTTTGTTATTTTTTGTTGCATTTTAGTCAGAGCTCCAATTCCAGTGTAAATAGCTGAACTCAAAAGTTTCTGAGCAAAGTCATTATATTCACTTTCTTCACCAAAATTTGTTAAAGTGCTTCTATATGCATGGTCTGATGCTGGGAATTCTGCAGATTTGAGTAAACAGTCTCTTTCTCTAGGGTAAGAATTTGAAACCAAAACTTGAGAACACACCCAAGAATATATTTACATAGGTTCATAGATGAAATAAAGTGTTTATATTATATATAAGCTTCAGTACCATTTGCTCTGAAGTGATCTATTTATTTTTTCAGGAAATTCATCTCCATCGGTAAAGTTGGGAAGGTGGAGAGAAGTGGTGGGGGGGCATTGCTACTTATCAAAGTGCCATTGCTACTTTGATAATCTATGTATCTAAAAATGTGAGATGTGCGACTCTTATGATACTGATTTTCCTTTAATGTTAATATGCCAGAAAGCATACATCTAAGGGAACATTGTCCTTCAAAGTAGACACTTTGGGAAGTTATTTCTTTATTTTAATGATGTATCATTGTTAAAAATGCTGTCAAATCCTTAATAGCTACAGGAGCTACTGAGGGAAATCAGTGTCATTATTTAAAGTCACGCCTTGTGTTTTTACTACTTTATTCAGCAGGATTAAACCTGAATAACTTTTGGCTGTTGTGCTAATAGTGTAAATAAAATAAGCCTGCCTTCATAAAACACTAACTTTTAAAAGGAATAAACGACTTCTAAAATTATGCCTATTAACATGTGTAATTAGTCGGCAGCTCAAATGTTTGGGAGTGCAAGAAATTAGGCACCCCAGGATATAGGTCATACAGGGATATATAAAAGCCATGCTCATTACAAAATGAGCAGTTGATGTTTTATGTGGCATTAAGACAATCAAGTCCTCACAACTCTGGAATGTCTTCTTATACTGATGCTGAATTTATGAATCCAAATTAATTTCCAACAGGTTGGAATCAGATTTAATGTGAGATCATGATAGACAAGACCACAGAGGACGTATGCTCTATTTCTTGTTGGCCAACAGCTTCTTTCTAATGTTCTGTGAAAAATTATTTTAAGTGTCTTATATAATGGTGCTTTTATGGTTATTAAAAATTGTAAATGGTATCACATTTATATGGATTTGTCATTGGATCTTTTTTTGGTTCAACAATAAAAAAATTTAATTACCTAAATGCCAAGAAACTCAACAATATACCAGTTTTTCTGTATCACAGGCTTATTTACCAGTCTTTTTTTTAATAAATAGGAATCGTAAAGGTAATGACAAAAGCAGCCTTATAATTTAGTTGCTTATATATTTGATCTGTGTACATGAGACTGTTTTAACGTTATCTGACACTACTGAAACCTGCTCGACATCTCCATGACTACCAACACCATGTGTAATGTTTTCTTCACTAACATTTTAAAAACTGGTATCTCCTTTGAGTAAGTTTGGCTGACAATAGTAAATCCCAATGAATCTAAGGTGTTATCAGCTTTGCTAACTTCTGTATCTCCAAGCACAACATAAAATAATCTCCTAATGATCTACTTAATAATGCTCCCATTTTCCAGGCCCAGGTAGTCCTGGGTATCTTGGTTGATAGGGTGGTGGCATAACCAGCTCAATATGGATGGCTTGACTCGTCTGGGCTGGTAGAGGGGAGAAATGTCAGAGAGCTCAAAGTGGAAATTACCATCCTTTGATTTCACATGAGCGGTTCAAAGGACCAGATTCAAGCCCTCCTGACTTGGCTGGCTCCCTGCTTTAGGGTTTTTGGCTCACTTGGGTTAAGTGAGTGACCACTATGGAGAAGTGGCTCTGGGTTACATAACTTTTCTAGAGCTCTAAAGAATAGTTTCCTGGCCTATTTAATGTCTCTTCTTTCCCTAGCTGACCCCTGAAATATTTGGTTTGTAAACCATAAAAATTGATTAAATGCCATCAACTTTATCCCCTGTAGAAGTGATCTGTTTTTCAACTCCCATGGCTTCTGATTTGTGTAACTCTTTGAACACCCAATATTGACTTGTATTGTGTTCGCTGTTTGCATCATTCATAGAACTGGCAAATGCTCTTTATGGGCAATAGGGTCTCATTAAATGATTGCTGAATAAATAACACAAATTTTTACCATTATCCCTTATGATGCAGTATGTTGACTTTGTAGT